GGTGTCTAAAAAGAAGTCTTGCTCTATTCCTTCCTAGCTGTGCGACCTTGGCAGAGCTAACCTCACTGTGTATCAGTTTCCTCAGTGCTAAAATTGGGGAAGAAAAAAAAAAAGCATTCCCTTGTGCGTCCTTAGCATGCTTTCAAGCAGTTACTAAATGTTAGTTTTTATAACGGTTATAATTATTAAAAAGATACGGATTCGTGAAGTCAAGAGATCAAGACCGTCCTGGACAACACGGTGAAACCCCGTTTCTACTAAAAACACAAAAATTAGCTGGGCGTGTGGCGCGTGCCTGTAGTCCCAGCTAGTCGAGAGGCTGAGGCGGAAGAATCGCTTGAACCTGGGAGGCAGAGGTTGCAGTGAGCCGAGATCGCGCCACTGCACTCCAGCTCGGGCGACAGAGCGAGAGTCCGTCTCAAAGCAAAAAAAAAAAAAAAAAAGACACACATATGGGGAAGCGTAACATGGCAGAGAGTCTGACATTTTTGTCCGGAAGGACTTGGGGATGAAAACACTGAATCCGCGGTTTCCCAAAGGTCCTTCCAAAGGTGACGGCCCCGGCACGAGTTCACAAACCACAGCTCCGCCCCATCCCCTGCCCGGCCCCGCCCTTCCCAGGAGCTCTGCTCCGCCCCGCCCCCGACTCCGCTCGGCCCCTCCTCGCGCCACGCCCCCGCCCCTCCCGCGCGCGCAGCTCCGCCCCGCCCTCGTGATCCCGCCCCAACCTCGTGCTAAGCTCCCTTCCGTTCCAGCCGCCTTCAGCCCCGCCGCGCTCAGTTCCGCCCCTTTCTCTTCCAACTCCGCCTACGCCCCAGAGAGGGAAGGCCTTGACACCTACGCTAGAGAGACAGGCTCCAATGAAAAGAGCGAGGGGGCGGAGCCGGGAGGAATCGGTCCAATTCTCGGCCGGGAAGTCTCTGGCCGGGACGGGGCAGGGCGAACCTGCCAGTGACTGGACTCAGCTTCTTTGCGTAACCAATACTGGAAGGCATTTAAAGGCACCTCTGCCGCCACAGACCTTGCAGTTAACTCCGCCCTGACCCACCCTTCCCGATGCAGTCCCTGATGCAGGCTCCCCTCCTGATCGCCCTGGGCTTGCTTCTCGCGGCCCCTGCGCAAGCCCACCTGAAAAAGGTGAGTGCACCCTCTTTTAAGAGTCTGTTTGCCTTCTCCTTCCTTGCTGCCTGATTGTCCCCAGCCATCCCAGCTCAGTAGCTTTTCCTGGGATAACTGTGATGAAGGGAAGGACCCTGCGGTGATCAGAAGCCTGACTCTGGAGCCTGACCCCATCATCGTTCCTGGAAATGTGACCCTCAGTGTCATGGGCAGCACCAGTGTCCCCCTGAGTTCTCCTCTGAAGGTGAGCCTGGGGGTGGGTGGAGAAGGGGAGGTTTTCAAACCTTTGTTTTATTTTTTTTTACCAGGTGGATTTAGTTTTGGAGAAGGAGGTGGCTGGCCTCTGGATCAAGATCCCATGCACAGACTACATTGGCAGCTGTACCTTTGAACACTTCTGTGATGTGCTTGACATGTTAATTCCTACTGGGGAGCCCTGCCCAGAGCCCCTGCGTACCTATGGGCTTCCTTGCCACTGTCCCTTCAAAGAAGTAAGTACTTAGGGAGGAGAGAGCGTTACCCCCACTGACTGGCGGTCCACTGGCTTTCCCGCAGGGAACCTACTCACTGCCCAAGAGCGAATTCGTTGTGCCTGACCTGGAGCTGCCCAGTTGGCTCACCACCGGGAACTACCGCATAGAGAGCGTCCTGAGCAGCAGTGGGAAGCGTCTGGGCTGCATCAAGATCGCTGCCTCTCTAAAGGGCATATAACATGGCATCTGCCACAGCAGAATGGAGCGGTGTGAGGAAGGTCCCTTTTCCTCTGTTTTGTGTTTGCCAAGGCCAAACTCCCACTCTCTGCCCCCCTTTAATCCCCTTTCTACAGTGAGTCCACTACCCTCACTGAAAATCATTTTGTACCACTTACATTTTAGGCTGGGGCAAGCAGCCCTGACCTAAGGGAGAATGAGTTGGACAGTTCTTGATAGCCCAGGGCATCTGCTGGGCTGACCACGTTACTCATCCCCGTTAACATTCTCTCTAAAGAGCCTCGTTCATTTCCAAAGCAGTTAAGGAATGGGAACCAGAGTGTTTTAGGACCTGAAGAATCTTTATGACTCTCTCTCTTTCACTCTTTTTTTTTTTTGTCACTAAGTTAAAAGCGAAGTGAGAGTATTAACGTTTTTGTTCTCCTCCGGCCCCCTGTTACAATGAAGGGGCAAAAGTATTTGCTCTTAGTCTATTCCTCCCTTAACTTCTGTGACTAATTTTTATTTCCTTTCTAGATTTGCCCAATTAATACTAGGGTGCAGTGTATCCTGGAGAGGTAGGGTGTGTGGGGGAGGAATCCCTTGGGGGAGATATTAGGAGTGCTCTGTTGTTTACAAACTCAGGTACCCGCAGGGCCTAGCAAGAGACTTAAATGACTGATAAGAACCGTGAGAAACATGTTGCTTCCAGGCTTGATTTCGATTTTTCGCTTTTTTTTTTTTTGAGACAGAATCTCACTTTGTCACCAGGCTGGAGTGCAGTGGTGCAATCTCACCTCACTGCAACCTCCGCCTCCTGGGTTCAAGCAATTCTCCTGCCTCAGCCTCCCAAGTAGCTTGGACTACAGGCCCTGCCACCACGCCCGGCTAATTTGTGTATTTTTAGTAGAGATGGGGTTTCACCATGTTGGCCAGGATGGTCTCGATCTCTTGACCTCGTGATCTGTCCACCTTGGCCTTGCAAAGCGCTGGATTACAGGCATGAGCCACTACACCCAGCCGATTTTTCCTTTTTGATTAAAGATGCTATTACAATGTAAATATTTCTTACACAGAAAGTCACAGCACATGTGCCCATTGATACAAGGCTGCTGAGGCCTGGTCTCCAGTTGGAAATATAATTAAGGGTGGCAAGGACTGGAGTCAGTTGGAGAGTGCATAGCCAGTCTGTGAAGACAACTGCCAGATACTGGCAATACTCCAGCCTGGTGACAGAGTGAGACTCTGTCTCAAAAAAAAAGTTTCAATGTTTACTCCTAGAGAAGCCAAAAATCCAGATTTGTATATGAAATCTTACCATTTTAAAAGATTGGCAGCTAATTATTTTTTTAAAAAGCTGTGCAGTGTGATGTGTCCCAAACGGACTGGCTCATGGGTGGCCACGTCACAACCTCTGATCTCAGACCGTGCATGCCTTGTCCTCTTAAGACAACTCCTGTGGCACCGTTTCTCCCTCCACAGGGCCAAAGCCATAGTGTCCGGTCCCAAGGACAAGGCTCTTCCAGTGCTAGGAGAGGTATGAGCAGCCTCTCACCTGTGAGCTGTGGGGATCACAAGGCTGCCTGCCTCAGTCTTGGAGTCCTGTTGGGTGAATGAGGCAGATGGGAAAGAGCCTCACCAGCAGCTGCTTTTGGAGCAGGGGTCCAAGGAAGAGAGGGTGGCCTCGACATCAAACTGCCTGGATTTTTCTACCACCCTGTTACATCATAACAACTTCTGAAACACACACCAGCCCTGAGTTCTGGGCTCATTTGAAGCCTGGAATAGCAATAAATCTTTTTAACTTGCGGACAGTTTCCCCTTGCCTTGGCTGCATATTTCACTGATCACATCTCAGGATTTCAAAAGCATTTTTGGGGTGGGGCTCTTTTGGTTGGAAGGGTTTGTTGGAACGGTACAGGTGAGCCGAGGTGATTCCAGGGACGGACCCTTCTGCAGGAGCTTGAGCTTGCTTGTTGTCTCTGCTTCATCGCCATCCAGCTCCCTTGTTTGCTATTTTGCTTTCCATCACATCATGACTGCGGAGAGCAAAAATCACCTAGTGACCATTGAACAGGTCCCAGAGACAAAATCTTTTTATCTGAGGAATTTAAAAGGGAGCAAAGACCACCTGGTGACTATCAGGCCATGCAGAGGCAAAACGCCTTATTTGGGGAAAATTAAAAGTAATTAGACTTTCCTATTATCTAAAGCAGGCATCTGGTTCCAGATTTCTTTTCCCCGAAAAAAACCTTAGAAGTAACTAAAATTTCTGTACATCTCCGGAATGCCATGCTGAAACTCACTGCAACCCCACGGTCCCGCTTTAAGGTCCATAAATATCCCTAAGGAAAAATCCACCGTGGTACATTCAGTCCTCTCACCGAGGTGCCCCATGGCAGTCTTCTGCAGCATTCTTCTAATACCTTTCCTTTTTCAAACCTATACTGTTGTTGGTGAATTCTTTTTACCAACCCACGAGTTGACCACTTCCCAATGCCGGGGATCTGACACCTCACCTGGCAATGACCTCCACAGCCGTTTCCCTCTGTTGGATCTTCCAGCCTTATTCTCAACAGTTCATTTTTAGTTCACATTCTTGACCGAATCTCAGTAGCTCAGTTAATCTTTTTATGTCTGCTCTGCTCTTGGGTCATATGTTCCGTGAGGTTTCTTAGGGGTGGGGGATGAGGAGTTAAAGGTGGCATCTTCAATCGCAGGTCAAAGCAGACTTTAATAAATGGTGCTGAGCCAACTGGAAAGCCCCTTGGAGAAAGTTGAAGTTAGACCTGTACTTCACACCATATGCAAGAATGAACTCCATCTGGATCCAGGATCCAAATGTAAGAAAATGAAGCCATATAAATACAGAAGGAAACGTGGTGGAAATATCCAGTGGCAACAAAATATTGACACATTTGACTACATGAAGATAATAAAAATGCTTAGTAAAAACACAATAAAATCAAATGACTGGGAGAAAAATTTATCCAGCCTATATAATAGACAAACAGTTAGTGTTCTTACTATATAAGGAATTAAA